TCTGAGGGTCTAGGCCTGCAAAGCAGAGTGTACCCAGGAATACCATGCTCCACTGACACACCACACACAGCCCTGTGGTTGTTGGCTGCCTGCGTAAAAGCCTGCCTTAAGGGTCAGAACAAAATCAAAGTTAGTGTCATCTTCACCCTCAGACATCCCTCATCACCCCAAGAGAGACAGGCCTAAGGGCCCTTCTCCAGGGCTGAGTCTCTGTCACTCCAGAGAAGCCCTGTCTGGCTCCACTCTGGACACTGTGCATCCAACCTTGAACACAGCACTGAACCGACTCTTCTAAGGGAGAGTTTCAACTCCTCAACTCCAAAAAAGAAATCTCTCCTAGAACCTTCAGAGTCCCCTCATCCTAGCCAACGTTTCATACCAGCCATTTGGAGAACAAAGTCCATCAGTGAACTTTTCCAGGACTTTTTTTTTTTTTTTTTTTTGCAGTATCTGCCTTCAGCCAGGTAAATAAGTCAGCTGCTAGACAAGGAAGCTGTCCCTTCTCCACTAGTTCTGAGCCCCTACCTTCTCTTGGTCAGGCCACTGGTTGACAATTTGAGAGACTCCGTGTGTCGGAACTGTCTTTCCAGGCTTAAATTCAGCCTGTGTTTCATAACACCCTTTCTCTGCGCTCCTGAGCTTTCAGTGGTGCTCCAGAGGAAAGGAGAGACAGAGCAGACATTTTCACTGCCATGTTTATATCAAAGTACATTTGAAGGCAGAGGGAAAGCGCTCAGGCCTAGGCATGGGGATCCTGGTCTTTTCTCCTATTCTGCTATCAGGAAACGTGACAGCCTTAGCTGAGTCTCTGGTTTTCCCGCGGTTTGTAGAAAAGGAGGTAGCACTGAAAGGCCAGGGCCTTTTCTTCCTCGAATTCTGCAGAACCCTGTGATCTCCTCAGTCTGCCCCTCCAGGAAGAGTGAGGCCAGGGTCCAGCCCCACCCATCGCAGCCCAGCCCAGCTCTATAAAGGAGCCTCCCAGGCAGACACCACTGGGAGTTCCAACTCTGTGCCCTCTTCGGCCATGAACCTCTGTCTTTCTGCATTACTCTTTTTCCTGGTGATCTTACTGCCTTCAGGTAAGACAGTGGGCGTGAGTCTGAACATAAAATTTTTCTTTTCTGTGGTCTCTCCCCGCTTCAGGAAAAGGTATGTTTGGGAATGATGGAGTCAAAGTTCGCACCTGCACTAGCCAGAAAGCCGTATGTTTCTTCGGGTGTCCGCCAGGATACAGGTGGATTGCGTTCTGCCACAATATTCTGTCTTGCTGTAAAAATATGACACGTTTTCAACCCCCGCAAGCCAAAGATCCATGGGTTCATTAAAAGGATATGTGAATGGCTCAAAGTACTACACT